TTGGGGCAGGCCCAGGATCTGGTTGTATAGACGCCGCTCTCTGGCGGCTGCCAGCCTCGCTGATTTCCAAGCATGTACACTGGACTCCCTAGGAACACTGCAGCCTCTGCTAGGCACACTGAGCAAAGCCCCCTTGTGCTCCATGCCAGCCTAGGTAACGTGACGCCCTGGGCTGTAACTTTCCTTTAATACCCAGGGAGGAACCTCTAGGCCACTGAGACCTCAGGGCAGGCATGAGCACCCCAGGCCCTGCTCAGCCGGCTGCACCTGGTTGGCTCCAGTGCCTGAAGCCTTCCCTTCCCTCCCCAGTGCATCCTCTGTCCTCGCAGCTCTGGTCTATCTCTTCCGCAGCTGCCGGCAGGCGGCTGCTTCCTGCAGTGAGTCACTCCCACACTGCCCCATTTTGGTGCAGCGACACATTTCCATGATTCGTTTCCCAGGCTGGAGAGAGACTTCTCCTGGAGAGAAGGAACAAAGAGGGTGAATCAAGGGGAATGCTCCCTCGCCTTTCCTGAAAGCTGCCTGGAGCACTGGTTTGATTTCAAACAGCACCTGGTCTCTCTCTGCTCCCTACTGTACAGAGTCCCCAGCCTCTTTCCCTCTGGGTCACCTCTTCTCCACGTCTCCCTCTTGTCACTCCTGTGTCTCATCCTGATCCTTTTGTTTGATCTCGCCCCCACAGATGGTTTCACGAAGGCCTCTCTCGACACCAGGCAGAGAACTTACTCATGGGCAAGGAGGTTGGCTTCTTCATCATCCGGGCCAGCCAGAGCTCCCCAGGGGACTTCTCCATCTCTGTCAGGTACTGACCATTCCTGACACTGCCTTGGCCCTTCTCGGCCTGTTAACCTCACAGAATGCTGAAGCCATGAAGGGACCTCTGGAATATGACCCAATGGTCAGAAGCATGGTGGCCTAGGGGCCAAGCATGGCAGCAGCTTCACAACCTGCTGCTCCCAGTGCCTTCCCAAAACATGCACACACCACTCTTTAGAACACTGGTGTGTGTTTGAAATTATTTCTACGCCCATCTGCCTCCCCTTCTAGCCCAGGTGCTTCTGGAAGGGCAGGATTTTCCTCTACTTCATCTTTATGCCTTTAACAGTGTCTTGCATAAAAGAGAGACACTCAGTGAGTATTTGTGGAAGGAAGGAGGGATAGGAGGAGGAGAACTCCCACTTGTCCAGATCCATCTGGGGGTTTAAATCTTAACCTTTTCTTTTATGATTGATGCATATCTGAAGAAGAGTCAGAGAAAAATAGAAATCTCAAGTCACTGCTGTAGGATATACAGGGGCGGAAAAGTTGTGGCACCTTTCTTTGCCCATCAGAGGAGTCACAGCTGACACTCCTACAAGACAGGTTAACAAGAGGAGAGTGGACACATTTATTTAATCAAAGACTTGTGTGACACAGAAGCCTTCAGAAATGAAGACCCAAGACCCAGGGAAAGCCGTCTATTTTTATGCTTAGGTTTGTCAAAGGACAGACAGCCCTGTAGAAATGGGATTGGACAAAGGGGGTTTGATCTAAGGTAACAGACTGAGGTAGGAAACTGAACAAGGCCTGTCCCAAGTCTCGCCTGTAGTCCCAGCTACTTGGGAGGCTGAGGCAGGAGAATGGCATGAACCTGGGAGGTGGTGCTTGCAGTGAGCAGAGATCACGCCACTGCACTCCAGCCTGGGCGACAGAGCGAGACTCTGACTCAAAAAGAAACCTCCACTTACTCTCAGAGGTATCTTTACTCTCCGAGACCCTTTAAAATTCTTGACCTTTCTTTTACATCAGGCAATTGGCATCACTAGTGCCAGTTTATTTTTAGATATAAATGTATGTCTGTTTGAAAAATAAACTTTACATCCAAAAGAGAATGACTTGGCAATGAAGTAAAACTGGATCTAATGGTAAAGGCTCAGCCCACCCTTCCTAGATGGATAAAATCCATTTTCTCTAGCCCTGGTTCGAATGTGTCCCATCACTTGTGAGTCCAGACTGGCAACAAAAGGTGCTGATCTAAAAGAAGTTATCGTCCAGTGGCAGGGTCTGGGGAAGGGGCGGCAGGCGCCATGTCCAGCCACGAAGGTGGCAAGAAGAAGGCACTGAAACAGCCCAAGAAGCAGGCCAAGGAGATGGACGAGGAAGAGAAGGCTTTCAAGCAGAAACAAAAAGAGGAGCAGAAGAAACTCGAGGTGCTAAAAGCGAAGGTCGTGGGGAAGGGGCCTCTGGCCACAGGTGGAATTAAGAAATCTGGCAAAAAATAAGCTGTTCCTTGTGCCTAAGGAGACGGTGACCCTTTATTTCATCCGTATTTAAACCTCTCTATTCCCTCCTATAATATCTTTTGCCACCTATAGTTGGAATTAAGTGTCGTCTTGGAGCTGTTGTACATTTAAGAATAAACTTTTGTAAAAAAAAAAAAAAAAAAATCTTCCAGTGGCTCATCATCTCTTTAGTTGTTTTCACTAAGTCATTCCTACCATAACTGTGAATTTAAAGTAAAACCAGCTCAGAATCTTGCCAGAATCTGCTCTTTGGTCGTTGTTCTACCCTAAACTTTGTATCACCTGAAATTAAACCAACTCATTTGAAAGAAAAAAGAAGTTATCATGTTTAGGTGGCGTGACAGGCC